CCAGCTCTGGTACCTGCGGCCTTTAAAACCACGAAAAAATTACTTTAATCTCTGTGTCTCCATTTCCTCATTTGTGAAATGGTTATCATTATAGCACGTCCCTTACAGCCTTGTTATGAGACTTAGGCAATAGCCACTAGTGCTTAGAACAAAGCTATTTTTGTAACTTTCTCCAGGAACACTTCCCTTAACAGAACCAACCCCTCCACCCCTCAGTTTGTTCTTCCCTCCACACCCTCTAACATTCTAACATAACCACAAAGAGTCCTGATGGGATTTGGAGTTACACTGCCTGGGTTCGAATCTCAATTCCGCCACTGCCATTCGCGCGTTTTCTATTGCCAGCCACCTTACTCTCCCCTGGCCTCAGTTTCCTCATCCTTAGAAGGGGAGCAGAGCACATGGTGGTAACTCCCTGCACATTCCTCTCTTTCCTTGTATTGGGTGCCCAGTTTGTGCCCTCACATGGCGCTAGCACTGAGTGGGCTCAAACTCTGTACGCGTTTACTAAGCATATTGACTGAAGAAATCTGGAAACCTAGTACCGCGGCACCATATCGTTACCCCAAAGGAAAATGCATGCACGCTGTCAGAGATGACGAACACTGCGTCTGGAAACTTCTTAAGGGCACCCACGTGTCCTCAGCTGCAGACAGCAGCGAGGAGACACCCAGGGAATTCGAGACAGCGGAAGGCGGAAGGGTCCCGCAACAACCCACCCTCCAGCTCAGGTGAGTTCAGAGTGAGAACGCACCGCCAGGCTTGGACAAAGGCACCCGGCCTACACCCCAGCGGCTCCCCGCCGGGGCCTACGTGGACTTCAGCCTCCAGCCACAGGGACAAGAGCTGCTGGCCAGGGCTGCCCGCCTGGGCTCACTGCGCCTGCGCAGTGAGCAGCGCGCCCCAGGTCTTCTGCCCGGGCCCACTGCGCCTGCGCACGGAGTAGTGCACTCTCGTCGGCGGCACCGGCCCACTGCGCCTGAGCACGTAGCGGTGCATTTCGGGACCTGTAGTTTTCCCCGGCAGGACGGTAGAAGTCGTGGTTTGTGCGCGGCCAGGCGCTGGAGCCTCCGCTGCCGGGAGCAGTAAGTGTGTGACGTCGGGGTAGAAGGGAGTGACCCAAATTCCAAAAGCTCTTTGGGATGCTGCGATGTCGCGGCCGGCCCCGCGCTCGGGTTTTCCCTCCTAGACAAAAGTCTGCCGGCTCCCGGTCGCGCCGGGTCGGGGATCCGGAAGGTGAAGGCCGCCAGGCCCCACCTGCGGGGCGCCCCTGCTGGACCTGGCCGTCGGGCGCCGTCAACCCGTTGAGCAGCGTGTTCCGGCTGGCACGTGGCCCGGGCGGGGCCCAGGATTGGTTCAAGCCTACGGTGTTGGTCCCCGGAGAGTCTAGGGAGACAAGCAATCCCCTGGAATGGTGGGGGAAGCGATGACAGCCCCTGGTCCTCATCCGCAGCTCTGGGGGAAGTCGGGGGGTGGGGAGGGCGGGTGTTGCTCCCTGAGTGTTGGGGGAAGGGTATGGGGAGAGGACCCTGAACTAGCCCCCAGGTTACCCAGGAGGAGCTGAGGCCCAGAGAGGTTCAGCGACTCGCCCAGGGTTGCACAGCGAGCACAGGCACCGACGTCGCCCTCCGAGGCCTGGGCTTCCAGCAGGGAGAGACCCGGACACCTGTCATCGCTTCTCGGTGGATCCCTGAAATGTTGAGTTGTGGAGTCTGGGCAGCTGAGATCGCCAAATTGACCTGCTTCTTTCTTCCTGCCCAGATCAGACCTTCCAGCTGCCTCTCATGTACTTGTCTGTTGGGGGCTTGTGTTGATCAGGAGTGAATTCACAGTCTACCATGAATTGGAAGGTGAGTATCGTTTTAAATATTTATGGCTTGGGATTTAGTTAGCATGGCTTCTTTCTTCTTGAAGGTTCTTGAGCACGTGCCCCTGCTGCTGTATATCTTGGCAGCAAAAACATTAATTCTCTGCCTGACATTTGCTGGGGTGAAAATGTATCAAAGAAAAAGGTTGGAGGCAAAACAACAAAAACTGGAGGCTGAAAGGAAGAAGCAATCAGAGAAAAAAGATAACTGAAGGTGAGTCCACAGTACCCAACCTTGCAAATGGGTTCCTACTCATCCCTTTGGTATTCCCTTCTAGATTCTGCCATGTAAATGTCAGCTTGAGTGGACTCCAGCTGAGAAGAAAGAGAAGAAAGACTTAATTATTGAATAATTTGTCAGAGGATAAACTCCCAACCTAGACCTTTCACTTAAAATAGTGTGAATTTGTATATGTTTTTAAAAGAACCAGTACTGGCCGGGTATGCTGGCTTTTACCTGAAATCCCAGCACTTTGGGAGGCCGAGGCGAGTGGATCGCCTGAGATCGGGAGTTTGAGACCAGCCTGGCCAACATGGTAAAATCCTGTCTCTACTAAAAATATAAAAATTAGCCAGGTGTAGTGGCGCGCGTCTGTAATCCCAGCTACTCGGGAGGCTGAGGCAGGAGAATTGCTTGAATCCGGGAGGTGGAGGTTGCAGTGAGCCTAGGTCGTGCCACTGCCCTCCAGCCTGGGTGACAGAGCGACTGCGTCTCCAAAAAAAAAAAGGTAAAATTAAAATTAAAAAAAATAATAATAACCAGTATTTTGTTTACTAAAATAAAATGCCTTTGTAAAAAAAGGAGTCGTGGCCTTTGGAATAAGTCAAATTGT